AGTCCATCTTGGGTCTGTAGTGCAGCAGGAGCGGCGCCTTCTGGAAGACACAAGAACGCACAGTGCCTGCTTAGCAGGGGTGGAGGCGAGAAGGACCTACTTCATCGGGAAGGGTGCTGAGGAATCACGTCCCGTGAGGCACAGTCCACATGCAGGGCTGCACAGAGACCCTTCTGTTCTGAGCAACAGAAGGGTCCCCCAGAAGTTGCTGGGGGAAGACGGGCTAGGAAGACATGTGCCCTCTCCCCTGGCCCCAGGTGACCCAGTGACCACTGTGCACACCGTGGTGGCCACCTGTACCTGATGTGGCCCTGGCTGCCACTCCCCTGCCCCCTTCTCCCTCAAACCCTCTGGCCCAGCCCCAGGCCAGCCTTGGCTCCTCCCCCTCTCCCCAGGCAGCAACACCAGCTGAGGTGGGAGAGTTCCACCATTGGTTTCCTGCTTCAGAGGGGCCCAAAGGCCCCAGGGGACCCTCTGCTCATGGCACTCATGGCCTCAGCACTTTCCCACCAGGGCCTGTGCCCTTCGCAGCTCAGCTGGCACCTTCCAAGCTGGCTCTGGGGTTGATGATTTCAGAAAGACCAGAACTGTGTTTCACAACAATTTCTGTAGCTGAGTCATCACTTTTTTTTTTTTTTTGAGACAGAGTCTCCCTCTGTCGCCTAGGTTGGAGTGCAGTGGCACGATCTTGGCTCACTGCAAGCTTCGTCTCCCGGGTTCACACCATTCTCCTGCCTCAGCCTCCTGAGTAGCTGAGACTACAGGTGCCCACCACTACGCCTGGCTAATTTTTTGTATTTTTAGTAGAGATTGGGTTTCACCATGTTAGCCAGGATTGTCTGGATCTCCTGACCTCGTGATCCGCCCGCCTCGTCCTCCCAAAGTGCTGGGATTACAGGCATGAGCCACTGCACCCAGCTGGAGTCATTTAACATTTTAGATAAGAGATGCACAGCAAAGTCACTGCCATTCAGAGCAGACTCTGAAAATCAAATCACGTGTCTCACCTTGAATCTCCACCTAGTGACAACCACGAACTTGAGTGTGTGGTCCTTGCCCAGGATCTCCTCGTTGCATAAAATGTCCAGCTGGGGGATAAGGAGGTTTGATTAGCAGCGGAGAGGTGCTCAACCCACACTGACATGGCCACCTTGATGCTGGTATGAAATCTGCAGCCCCTCCCCAATCATGCGCAGCTGCCCTGAACCCTTTTTCTCTTGACAGGCCCCATCACACCCTGTCTACCACACCTGCCGTACTGAGCAACGGGAAGAGGTGGTTTGCAGCCCCATGAGCAGCCCTGACAGCTCCGGAATCGGGCACCCTGGTTCCCCAGGTGGCACAGGTGCCTGAGAGGCCCATAGGGCCGAAGTGTTTTCAGCAACTTATTGTGGCTTTCTCTGAATTAGTCTCCTGCGGCTGCCGTGGAAATTATCACGAGGTGGTGTCTTCAAACAATAGAAATGTACTCAGTTCCAGAGTCCATAACAGCCACACTCCCTCTGCAGGCTCCAGGGGAGAAGCACAGTCCATTCCGTGCTGCTGCCACAGAACACCACACACTGGGTGATTTATGAAGAACAAATTGATTTCGGCACAGTTCTGGGAGCTGGGACATTCAAGGTCACCACGTTGCCACCTGTGAAGGCCTTCTGCTGCATCCTCATGTTGGGGAAGATCAGAAGTGAGAACACATGCTGGCCAGTCCTTTCACAGCAGCATCAATCCGTGCATGGGGCAGGGCCCTCGGCCTGAGCGCCTCCCCCAGGCCCTAACTCCCAGCACTGCCCTGCTGGGGATGGAATTTCCAACATGAATCTGGGGGATGCTTTCGGACCACAGCCGGGGAGCCTGCCCTGGCTTCCAGCTGCTGGTGGCCCAGGGGCTCCCTGGCTTGCCTCGAGGCTGCCTCCCTCCAGCCTCCAGTCCGTCCTCTGCTCTGTCCTCACCAGGGCCTCCTGTCTCGAGTCTTCCTCCGCCTCACTTGTGTCATGGGATTTAGGCTCCACCCAGATATTCCAGAATTATTTCATCCCAAAATCCTTTATTTAATTATATCTACAAAGATCCTTTTCCAAACAAGATCCCATTTGCAGGCTCTGGGGGTTAGGATGTGGCTTATCTTCTGGGGCCACCACTGAGTCCACTGCTGCTACAGACAGCATCTCAAGTCTGTCCACTTCTCCACCCTGACCGCCCCCACCACAGTCCGCCTCTCCTGCAACTCCTGGCGCTGGCCTCTCCTGCGTCCATTTCTGCACAGCCTGAGCGATTTTCAAAAACGACACCAGACCCATGCTCCTGCCCACAGCCGCCAGCGCCTTCTGTCTCCATGCAAAGCTGGACCCTGCTGGCGCCTGCATCCCCATGGTGTCACTGCCTTGGGGGCTCACAGGGACCCACACTGGCATGTTCATGGTGCGCCCGCTGCCAAGGCCGCCTCATGCCAGCACTCCTTCGTCTCCTTACACACCACAGCCTGGAAGGGTCCTCCCTCTCTGCATCCGCCCATGTCTCCCCTTGTGAAATTAAAGCACAGAATTTCTCGTTTTGAGGAAAACCTTTATCCTATTTTAAAACAGTCTCATCATCCCCGCCCTAGTTCTCTCTTCCACTCACAGTAGCATTCCACGTTCCCTGTCTCTGGGCATCCTACAACCCTTAGGGCTGTCTCCTATCCCGCTCCCCGGTGAAGCAGGCAAAACGGATTTTTTTCTGGTTAAAATCTCCAAAATTGTTAAAAACAAAACAAAACTAAGCAAAGAATCTTGGAGTTACCTTTAGAAATAAGAGAGGACTTGTTATGGTTTCTACTTAGGGATCAACTGTTACCTCGTTAAAGGATGAAAGGTTGAGTTTTTTGGCGATGAACTTCTTCAGATGCAAGACGGTCGCCTGGGCTGAGCAGCGGATCCACTTCCGCTTCAGCCCGCGCAGTTTGCTGCTGTTACACTCCAGGCAGATGCTCACCTGCGGGAAAGGACGCTGGTGAGAGCGCAGCAGGAGGGTTCCCCCGGACGGTTCTGGAGGCTTCCTTAGACATATTTCACTAATTCCTCAATCTAGGACTGCTGACCTTTTTGAGATCAGACATCTGCTTTGACTTCAACACTGCAGAAAAAGAATCTTACATACCTTATCTGAAAACCTGTTTATCGTCTGCTTGCCATTTTGTGAACTATAACCTCACCCTGTTAATTCTGTGTTATTAACATAATAGTTGAGAGTTAATCCCACAGTTACTTATCCATCGCAGGCACTGGGTTCTTGGTCTCCAGCTAAGCCTGTCCGGACAAACATGGCGCAAAGGGGAGTGGGCGGCCCCGTGTCTGCGAATGCACTCGGGGAGACAGCAGCGACTGCAGGAAGACAGTAGGGAGAAGCCTTGAGCAGGGCCACAGGCGGAAGGTCACAGCTGCCTTCCAGGTGACCAGCAGTTTGGCCGCAGGATAAAAAGTGACTGTTAAGGGGACTGTGGAGTCCCAGCAGCCACGGGCTCCCTGCCCGGTGCGAAAAGGAATCTGCCCAGGACGAGGCTTCACCCAAGGGCCCGGCCGGCTTGGCCCCCAAGATGTGCCTGACAAGGAAGGGCGACGCTCACGGCAAACGCTTCTACAGGTGGAGCCGCAACAAACGGCACAGTTAGGGCCTAAAAATGCAGTGGAAGAATGGACAGGGGGTTAACTGAAACATGTATGTCTAAAATTACAAAAGATACAAAAGGGAGGACACCAGGGGTACAGACGGGCAAGTATTGAAGGTAATCAGATACAATTTCTAAAAATAAAAACACTCACGGAAACTAACATCTCAGTGGATGGCTGAACCACAGATTCTTCTCAGCCGAGGACAGATTAATGTCCTAAAAAAAAATTCACTTGAGGAAGTTACCCATCAGGAGTAGAGATAAACACACCAATTCAAACAATAAAAGGAAGGCTAAGAGAAAGGGGAGAAGACGGGAGCCCCAAAGGGAAGAACAGAAAGGAAAGGAAGTGTTAAGAAACAGTGACTAAGGATCTCCCACAACAGTGAAGGGCAGTCCTCAGATTCAGGAAGCAAAAGAATCCAAAATACAAGAAATACCCACTCCGACACGGTGCAGTCACTGAGCACAGCCCATTAAAGGCCCCGCAAGAGCCACTGGGGAGATAAGTGGATTCTGTGCAAAAAGCAAGAGACATCCTTGCTCCGGGGTGGGATGGAGCGAGGCCGCCTGCAAGCATCACAGGAGAGGGACAATGTGAGCGGGAAGAAGATCCGGGAGTCTGGAGAGAGAACTCGGGAGAGAGGCCGTGGGGAGAAAGACCCGGAGTCCGGAAGGAGAAGAACTCGGGAGAGGGGCCGCGCGGGGAGAAAGACCCGGAGTCCGGAAGGAGAACAACTCGGGAGAGGGGCCGCGCGGGGAGAAAGACCCGGAGTCCGGAAGGAGAACAACTCGGGAGAGGGGCCGCGCGGGGAGAAAGACCCGGAGTCCGGAAGGAGAAGAACTCGGGAGAGGGGCCGCGCGGGGAGAAAGACCCAGAGTCCGGAAGGAGAAGAACTCGGGAGAGGGGCCGCGCGGGGAGAAAGACCCGGAGTCCGGAAGGAGAAGAACTCGGGAGAGGGGCCGCGCGGGGAGAAAGACCCGGAGTCCGGAAGGAGAAGAACTCGGGAGAGGGGCCGCGCGGGGAGAAAGACCCGGAGTCCGGAAGGAGAACAACTCGGGAGAGGGGCCGCGCGGGGAGAAAGACCCGGAGTCCGGAAGGAGAAGAACTCGGGAGAGGGGCCGCGCGGGGAGAAAGACCCGGAGTCCGGAAGGAGAAGAACTCGGGAGAGGGGCCGCGCGGGGAGAAAGACCCGGAGTCCGGAAGGAGAACAACTCGGGAGAGGGGCCGCGCGGGGAGAAAGACCCGGAGTCCGGAAGGAGAACAACTCGGGAGAGGGGCCGCGCGGGGAGAAAGACCCGGAGTCCGGAGCGAGAAGAGCTCGGGAGAGGGGCCGCGCGGGGAGAAAGACCCGGAGTCCGGAAGGAGAACAACTCGGGAGAGGGGCCGCGCGGGGAGAAAGACCCGGAGTCCGGAAGGAGAAGAACTCGGGAGAGGGGCCGCGCGGGGAGAAAGACCCGGAGTCCGGAAGGAGAAGAACTCGGGAGAGGGGCCGCGCGGGGAGAAAGACCCGGAGTCCGGAAGGAGAACAACTCGGGAGAGGGGCCGCGCGGGGAGAAAGACCCGGAGTCCGGAAGGAGAACAACTCGGGAGAGGGGCCGCGCGGGGAGAAAGACCCGGAGTCCGGAGCGAGAAGAGCTCGGGAGAGGGGCCGCGCGGGGAGAAAGACCCGGAGTCCGGAAGGAGAACAACTCGGGAGAGGGGCCGCGCGGGGAGAAAGACCCGGAGTCCGGAAGGAGAAGAACTCGGGAGAGGGGCCGCGCGGGGAGAAAGACCCGGAGTCCGGAGCAAGAAGAGCTCGGGAGAGGGGCCGCGCGGGGAGAAAGACCCGGAGTCCGGAGCAAGAAGAGCTCGGGAGAGGGGCCGCGAGGGGAGAAAGACCCGGAGTCCGGAAGGAGAAGAACTCGGGAGAGGGGCCGCGCGGGGAGAAAGACCTGGAGTCCGGAAGGAGAAGAACTCGGGAGAGGGGCCGCGCGGGGAGAAAGAACTGGAGTCGGGATGGAGAAGAACTCGGGGGAGGGGCCGTGCGGGGAAAGACCCGGAGTCTGGAGGGAGAACTCGGGAGAGGGGCCGCGTGGGGAGAAAGACCCAGAGTCCGGAGCGAGAAGAGCTCGGGAGAGGGGCCGCACGGGAAGAAAGACCCGGAGTCCGGAAGGAGAAGAACTCGGGAGAGGGGCCGCGCGGGGAGAAAGACCCGGAGTCCGGAAGGAGAAGAACTCCGGAGAGGGGCCTCGAGGGGAGAAAGACCTGGAGTCCGGAGCGAGAAGAACTCGGGAGAGGGGCCGCGCGGGGAGAAAGACCTGGAGTTTGGCGGAAGAAGTGAGAAGCAGGGAGAAAGGGGGTGCCCGGTGAGAGCCGCGGTGGGGGTGCTTGTGCAGGGAGGGGCACAGACTTACAGTGACTTTGGACTTTTTTTTTTTTTTTTTTTTTTTTTTTGAGACAGAGTCTCCCTCTGTAGCCAGGCTGGATGCCGTGGCACGATCTCGGCTCACTGCAACCTCCGCCTCCTGGGTTCAAGCGATTCCGCTGCCTCAGCCTCCCGAGTAGCTGGGACTACAGGCGCGCACCATCATGCCCGGCTAATTTTTTTGTATTTTAGTAGAGACGGGGTTTCACCAAGTTGGCCAGAATGGTCTTGATCTCCTGACCTCGTGATCTGCCCACCTCGGCTTCCCAAAGTGCTAGGATTACAGGCGTGAGCCACCGCGCCGGGCCAACTTTGGATTTCTAAAAATGTAAATAGTTTATACATTTTGTAACCACTAGTATAACAGAAGTAGAGCTTATACCTTGCAAACCAGAGGAAGAAAGAAAGAGATTAAAGAAAGTTACTAATTCACTAGACAACAGGGAGGAAGGAAGCATTAGGAAAAAACTGACGAAAAGAGCAAAATAAAAAAATAAAGCAGGAACCAACTCACATCCTCCATGGAAAATCGTGGAATGTGTAAGGTAACGTGCCAGCTAAAAAAGTTTGATTTTTTTAAAAAACCTAGCTCTACGTTGTAAACAGTGTCACATTTAAGACATTTTAAGAACAGAAATATCACACAAGTATTCACCAACAGAAAGCTGGCATAGCTAGATTAGTATGTCATGGGACTTTAAGAAATAGAGCTTAATGAGGAAGAAGCCCCCCAAAGACGAGAAACGTTTCTATACGGGAACACAGCTGGTGACAAACGCACGCCAACAGAATGGCCATGGTGGGCTTCACGTCTCTATAAGCAGCGGACGCACCCTGCCCTCAACAGGCAGCCGCCGTCTCCGACTCAGGGAACAGGTGTGCCAGCCACGCAGGCACAGGTCTGAGGCAGCGGGGTCTGCAGTGCATGGGGCCCGCAGGGCAGCAGGAAGGGCTGCACAGATGAACGCGGGCCTGCATGCACCTGCGGGAAAACGCAGACACACATGGGCGGGGGTGGGAGTGGGGGGGATTGTGGAAGGAAAACAAGAAGAAAATATGTTTACGTTTGCTCAGATTTGCATACATACAGGAGGTGATCACAGTGGTTCTCTATAGGTCACTACAGACAGCGGCAGAGATGAGAACAAAATTAAACCTTTTCAATAATACTAACCTCAGGACTGAACGAATTACCTATTTAAATACACTAAGTTACAAGCATGCTTCTAATTTTTAGGCTTTATTATGGCACAGTTTACACACACCTCTTTTATGTATATAATGCAATAATTTTCCGTAAATTCACAGACTTTCTCGATCATCGCCATGGCAGTCTCAGATGGTTTCCATCACCTCAGAGCCCCCGGCAGGCCCCTCTGCGATCTAACCCTGCTGGGGGAGCGGGGTGGGGAGTGAGTGTTTAATGGGGGCAGAGCTTCAGTTTGGGAAGATAAAAAGGCTCTGGAGATGATGGTGGTGGTGGTGGCTGTGTAACACTGGGTCTGTACCCAAGGCCACTGAACCACACACCTGAAAATGGTTAAAATGGCATATTTTATGTGCATGTAACACAATTTAGAAAGCTGGTTAAAAAAAACATGAAAATTCTAGAATTATTTTAATAAGAACCAAATTATGAAGCTGGAAACTAAAGGAATGTTCAACTCTAGAGTTTAGAAAAGAGCCGGGTGCAGTGGCTTACACCTGTAATCCCAGCACTTTGGGAGGCTGAGGCGGGTGGATCATTTGAGGTCAGGAGTTCGAGGCCAGACGGGCCAACATAGTGAAACCCCGTCTGTAATAAAAATACAAAAATTAGCTGGGCATGGTGGTGCGTGCCTGTAATCCCAGCTACTCAGGAGGCGGAGGTGGGAGACTCACTTCAACCAGGGAGGTAGAGGTTGCAGTGAGCCGAGATTGCACCCCCACACTCCAGCCTGGGCGACAGAGTATAAGACTACATCTCAAAAAAAAAAAAGCCAAGTGCGGCGGTGGCTCACGTCTGTAATCCCAGCATTTTGGGAGGCTGAGGCGGGTGAATCACCTGAGGTTAAGAGTTCAAGACCAGCCTGATCAACATGGAGAAACCCCGTCTCTACTAAAAATACAAAAAATTAGCTGGGTATGGTGGCATGTGCCTATAATCCCAGCTACTCTGTAAGGCTGAGACAGAAGAATCGCTTGAACCCGGGAGGTGGAGGTTGCGGTGAGCCAAGATCAGGCCTTGCACTCCAGCCTGGGCAAGAGGGAAACTCCATCTCCAAAAAAAAAAAAAAAAAAAAAAAAAAAAGGACAATTCTGAAGAAGAAAAATGAGGAGGGGTATGTACTCTCCCAGAAGACCACAACTTAATGGTAAAATAAATCATTGCAATTCAGTAAGTTCCTTGTTGTTTTGGCACAATGGGAGACAAGAGACCAGCGGAACAGAGCAGAGAGCCCAGGGGGACCTGAGAGTGTGGAAACTTGGCAAAGTTGAACTCCACCTTGTCCATTCTACACACAAGGTCAACTGCAGGGGCTTACAACCCAACTAAAAAGCAAACCTTTAAAATATTTTACAAGACAATGTAAGAGAATGTATTTATGACCTTAGAATGGGGAAACATTTTTAAGATTCAGAAGAAAATACCGATACATTTAATTATGTCAAATTTTAAAACTGTGGATGATGATAGGTCGAAGAAAGCCGACAGCCGCAGAAGGAAAGACGATCCCTGCAGTGAGCGTGGGGCGGCGAGGGAGGAGGTAGCCCTGCAGCTCACATAAGGAAAAGTCAGTCTTCCCAGGACAGAGATGGGCAAAGAACAAGTAAGCAACTCACACGCAGAGGAGCCCAGAGACGTGCGATGAGTCGCTGGACACCCCACACACAGGAGACTGGAATCAGAAATAACACAGATACCGTGGAACACACCTGCCCAGGGGGACAAGTGCAATGTCTTAGAAGAGTGATGGGCTGGTCACCACCTAAAAGTCTCCAGTATTAGATGGGAAATTAAGTGTAAAAAAGTCACAGCGTAACAACACGTGCCACGCACACAACGCCGTGTGCTCTGCGACACCACGCGGGCCTGTGTGCACACAGCAGTCACCATCAAGCGGGTACGTTACACACCTCGAAATGCAACTCTGATTGTAAAGAGGGCACTGCAGAAAGACCTGTCGCTGTCTATGGCTACACATCGGCCTGCCTGGGAACACTGAGCTCCTTGTCCACCTGGAAGTGAAAAAGAGCCCAAGATCTGCCATCTGCATCTGGATCACCAGCGAATCCTGCAGGCTCCCTCCCTTTTAAATATGCCCCAAACCCAGTGCTGCACCCGCACCGCCACCTGCCTGGGCCTCTGGCTCAGACGCCTGCCTGGTCTCCGCATGGCCACCCTGGCCGTGCAGGCAGCTCACTGCAGAGCAGCTGCGCTAAGTGGCAACCCTCTGGGGATAAAGCCACGCCAGGCTGCATCCCACAGCACACCCCGATCTCACATCCCAACTGCCTCATCTCCCTCCTCTGGGTGAACAGCAAGTTCTCGCCACAGGCCCCCAAGGTCCCCAACCTCACCTCCAGCCTTACCCGTTCACTCTGCCCCGGACTCACCACCCACGGCACGTGGGGCAGCCTGGCACCAGGTCCCAGCTCACTACCTCCTGCCTCACCTCTACAGTCCAGGAGAGGCTCTTTCTACCCTCCGCCCCTTCTACCTCCAGGGGCTCTGGCCTGGATGGGTGGGCTCTCCGCTCCCCACCAGCCAACCCTCACCACGCCGGCTGCGAGGCCCTTGCAGGCAGAGCCCACTTCCAGCAGGCGTGCAGCAGGAGCAGGTGACCGGCTCTCGGGTGTGAAGTCCCAAGAGCACAGCGCGTGCCCGAGGGTGCGGACAGGAGCCAGTGGGCCAGGGAGGCACAACTCGGAGGAGTGAAAACAAACCACATTTCCAGCTCCAGACACAAGAGCCATTGGAGCCTCTGGAGGGCGGCAGGGACCCCACACCAGAACCCCCAGCCTGCTCAGGGTATAGGAGCCATTTCCCCTGTTTCTGGTGCTGGGACATCACACCCACCAAGTCAACAGGCCCGGTAAGGGTTTCCTAACTCTGCACGAGCGAAGATGAGCAGAGACCACACCAGCCCTGCAGTCCCACTGGGTCTGTGGGTGCCAGGACCACCAAAGACGGAGGCGACTCCTGCCAGGACCCAGAACGCCCCTGAAGTCCACTGGGCAGCTGCTCGCTCCAAGGGAAGCTGAATGTAGGGTTCGTAGAAGGTCAGAGTCTCGCTCTTGTTACCCAGGCTGGAGTGCAGTGCCTCGATCTCAGCTCACTGCAAGTTCAAGCGATTCTCATGCCTCAGCCTCCGAGTAGCTGGGATTACAGGCACCCACCACCATGCCCGGCTAATTTTTTGTATTTTAGTAGAGACGGGGTTTCACCTTGTTGCCCAGGCTGGTCTCGCACTCCTGAGCTTAGGCAATCTGCCCGCCTCAGCCTCCCAAAGTACTGGGATTACAGGCGTGAGCCACCGTGCCTGGTCCAGTCTTCTTTTTTTTTTTTTTGAGACCGGACTCTCGCTCTGTCGCCCAGGCTGGAGTGCAGTGGCGTGATCTCGGCTCACTGCAAGCTCTGCCTCCCGGGTTTACGCCATTATCCTGCCTCAGCCTCCGAGTACAGGTGCCCACGACCACGCCCAGCTAATTTTTTGTATTTTTAGTAGAGATGGGGTTTCACTGTGCTAGCCAGGATGGTCTTGATCTCCTGACCTTGTGATCCGCCTGCCTCGGCCTCCCAATATGCTGGGATTACGGGCGTGAGCCACCGCACCCGGCCAAGAGTCTTCTTAAACATTAAGTTCTAGGCCAGGTACAGTGGCTCACACCTGTGGTCCCTACTCGGGAGGCTGAGTTGGGAGAAGCACTTGAGCCCAAGAGGTCGAGGCTGCAGGGAGCTGAGATTGCACCACTATACTCCAGCCTAGGCAAGAAAGTAAGATCCTGTCTCAGAAAAATAAAAAAGCTCTAAAGTTCTGTTCTAACTTCCTTGCCATTTGCTCCGGGGCTTGTCAGCTCTGGGAGAGAAGGTGCCCATGCCCTCTCCTGGGCCACCTGGCAGCTCAGGTGTGTGAGCCATCAGCACCCAGAGGGGCCTCCAGTGAGGGCCGGGATCTGTCTCCCACTATCCAGGTAATGGAGCTAATCTCAAACACAAACCTTTGTGGTTCGACAGAGGACAAAGCCTACTGAAGTGAGAGAAGAGTTTCATCAGGGACGTGTTCAGAAGAGCCCTGGACAGACGGGCACCAGGAGGGCACTGGCAATCCCGAGGCTCTGAAAACGAAGATGGGCGGAGGCCGAGTGTTTGGATCTGACAGGGGCCTGAAGGCGGCGGGAATCTCTGGGGTTGCCCTGGCGGGGTCACAGCCACGCGCAGGCCCCTCCCGTCTGCCCAGCCTCAGTCTGGTGGGAAGACCCCGGGGGCCTGGAACCGGAGGAGGCTGCACACACAGGGGTCGAAGTCCATGTAGAGCCCCTGTATCCCCAAGACTGCATGGCCCCCCACCCCCGAGTCCCAGCGGACACTCAGGACCCCAGCTCAGGGCAGCAGGCCCGTCCCCCACCTCACTCCTTATCCACAAACCCCACCCTTGCCCGCCCGGTCCCCGGAGGCCTCAGGATGCCCACGCAAAGCCAGGCTCTGGAAGCAGCAGCTGGGGGAAAAGAGCGGAACAGCTGTGGCCGTGCATCCATGAAACCCGCCGGCTGCTCCCAAAGAAGTCAGGCTCCAGAAAGGAGAGTTCTGGAATTAAACAGACCGATGGCTTATACTTAAAAAAAGATGAGAGCAAAAAACAGCTGTGAAGCAAATGAGTCACCTGAGGCTAACCAAGAGGCTTCTGGCTGTGAAAGGAATGGGGTCACACAGAGAAGGTGGCAGATGCAGGGACTGCGGGAGGCAGAACTGAGAGGAGAAAGAACGACCAGGGACCTCAGGAGGGAACAGCAAGGGCAGTGGAAGAGGCGGCTTCGCCAGTTTCCAAACTCCCAAGGTCAAGTGTGGGAAACGCCATTCACCTGTGCAGGGGGCACCATCTTCCAGGAGGATCCCCATCCCCTCCCTCGGAAAACAGAAAGAAAGGCCCCGTCAAGTATTTTTGGTTTAGAAGACATCGTTGTGAGTAAATAAACCCGACACGCTTTTGCGTTGCTCAGCGATGACTAAACTTGCCTCTCTCAGGAAGATTCAGAGGAGCCACCAGTCCCAGGAGGCCTGTGCCTTGAGGCTGAGTGCCCACCAGTGGGGGTGGCAGCGAGGGGGCCTGCGCCCGTCAGATGATGGAGAAGAGGTCGGCTGTGAAGCCAGCGCGGCCGGCTGATGCCACCCTGAGCCTCGGCTGCTCTGAGTTGGCTGCTGAACAAACCTAGAGCTGGAGCCCAGCCAGGGGTGGGAGGGCCAGAGCCTCCAGGCACAGGCACAGCATCCACAGCTTCATGCCCTTTGGAGGGGCCACCGGGGGAGGGCACAAGGCTGAGAGCAGAAACATGGGCCTGGGTGGCAGGTGCTTCCCTCATATGTTTTTTTTTTTTTAATGCTTAGTATTAAAAGCACAGAATTTAATCAGTTCATCCGAGTGACTGAGGAGGGCTTAAGAGTTAAGAGAAGAAACGACTGTCTCTGGTGTGAGGGGGACAACACACAGCCCGTGACCGGCAGGAGCTCAGGGGCCACCGCACTGGGCTCAGAAGTGACGTGCGGACGTGGCGAAGCACAAATCCAAACACACCAGGAAGACACCAGAAACGGCCACAAAACCCATGCAACCTCCCGTTAAGCCTAAATAACTATAACGTCGCATCAAAACTTCAGTAAGATGAAGAAGCGATTCCTAGAATAAAATTAGTGTGAAATAAAATTTTAAAATTACCCAAAACAATCTGGAACAAACCCTCGGATGACTTCCCAAGTTTTGGAAGACGGAGATCAGGAACTCATCACGAAGTTATAGACGCGGATAATCCCACAAACGGACACGGAATCCAAGTTTAAGGGCAGCCACAAGAAGAACAGAAAGAGAATGCAAAATTCCCAAACCATTAGAGCAGAGAAAGAAGACACCAAAACCGGATCCAAGCCCTCATGGAGAGGGGAAAAAATGTATTCTCACAACAAAGACAACGGGTTAAACTCTCCTATCAAAGAGAACCTGAGATGTGTGCAAAAAAGCAAAGCAAAGGCCTCCGTAACACAGCTGAAACAAATGACAGGGAGGGTGGAAGCAGAGACCAACAGCAACTGTAGCGATGTTAGTACAAGAGAATCGGGGGTTAGAGCGAAAACACACTGAACAGGAAAAAAGAAAAAAAAAGAATCCACACTGGCAAAAGGTGCAAGTCATCAAAACTACGTAAGAACCATCAGCCTGCATAGCCAGCAGCACGGCTCCTAAGCAACACCGCGAGGTTACAGAGACACGGAGAAAACAAGAATCCACAAGAAAAACGACCGGACTTGGATGTCGGAGTTCACAATCTCCCAGGCTGCCTGCTTGTTTCTCATTCATTCAACTTAACACCTCAAAGTGCCTCACAAATAGGAAATCATTTAATCTTCATAAAAACCTCGAGGCAATCTCACCACCACCTCACGCCACAGACAGAGAAACTGAGGCAGAGGTAGGTCACTTGTGAAGGGCCACACCCTGGCTAAAGGCAGAGCAGGACGTGGGCAACTGGCCCCCGGGGTCCGCTTGTTTACCCACCACACCAACCAGCAAACTCAGCCAAAGGAAAATCACCCCAGGACCCCTGGAAAATCTGCACCCAAGTGAACAAGCAAGAAGATCTCAATCCCCCAAGGCAGAGATCCGTGTAGACAACACTCCCTGACCGCCCGGGAAGGAGACTAGAAAGAGGAGTGGATGGAACCCAAAAAGGCCACGTTACTCAAATGTTTCAGAACAAACTTCTCGATTAAAAAGGAACTCTGATGAAATTACAGCTTCTTTAGAAATGAATGCCAGTGAAAATATTATTCATCAAAGTCCGCAGGGAGCAGCCAGGAGCACACAGGAAACACAGCCGGAAATGCGCTTACAAAGACTTGGCGGGCACGTGGGCTCACGCCTGGAATCCTGGCACTTTGGGAGACTGAGGCAGGTGGACTGCTTCAGCCCAGGAGTTCAGACCGGCCTAGGCAACACAGCAAGACTCCATCCATCTCTACAAAAAATTAAAAAAGTTAACTGGTGTGATCTGCCAACAGTGTCTGCTACTCTGGAGGCTTGGGCAGGAGCCCAGGAGGCAGAGGGTACAGGGAGCTGTGATTGCACCATTGCACTCCAGGTTGGGTGAGAGAGCCAGATCCCGTCTCAAAGAATAACAAAAGACTTTTAACTCAAGATGTCAGAAAAAAAAAAGTTTTAAGAAAATTCAGCAAGGCTGGGTGCAGTGACTCACACTTTGGGAAGCCGAGGCAGGTGGATCACGAGGTCAGGAGTTCAAGACCAGCCTGGCCAACATGGTGAAACCCCATTTCTACTAAAAATATAAAAATTAGCCGGGTGTGGTGGGGTGTGCCTGTAATCCCAGCTACTTAGGAGGCTGAAGCAGGAGAATCGCTTGAACCCAGGAGGCAGAGGTTGCAGTGAGCCAAGATTGTGCCACTGCACTCCACACTCCAGCCTGGCGACAAAGTGAGACTGTCTCAAAAAAAAAAAAAAAAAAAAAAAAGGAAAGAAAATTCAGCAGGGCATGGTGGCTCATGCCTGTAATTCTAGAACTTTGGGAGGCTGAGGTGGGTGGATCACCCGAGGTCAAGAGTTCAAGATCAGCCTGACCAACATGGAGAAACCCCATCTCTACTAAAAATTCAAAATTAGCCAGGCGTGGTGGCGCATGCCTGTAATCCCAGCTACTTGGGAGGCTGAGGCAGGATAATCGCTTGAACATGGGAGGCAGAGGTTGCAGTGAGCCGAGATCGTGCCATTGCACTCCAGCCTGGGCAACAAGAGCAAAACTTCATCTCAAAAAAGAAAAAAACAAAATTCAATATTTGATCAATTTAAAAAAATTGGCCCTTTTGAAAGCAACAAATAAATCTTTAGCACGTCAAGGATCAAAAGAAAAGGTAAATATTAGTAAAAGTAAACACTGATATAAATTTAAAACTGCAAAACAGAGATTAAACTGGAGGAGGACATCACACACAGCTTTACATCGATCCATGGAAAACCACACCAGAGTAAAGGGGAGCAGCAGCCTGCACCCCTCTGGAACACCAGCCCACCCAGCAGACCCCAAAACTGAATTTCCACGAGATCCCAGGGGGTTCCTCACCACTGGGGAACTGCTGTAAGGACAAGTACCTAACAAAGGCCAACCAGGAAAGACCCAGGGGCCTCCGCGCAGACGAGACCAACACCAGAGACAGAAAAACAGCGTGGTTCCAGGAGAGCCGCCAAGCCACCAACAGAGGAAGCACCAGGTACGTCAACATCGGAAACCAGGCATGGCAGTGAAACCGGGGTCATGAAAGAAGAAGGTGATTTCCTCGCTTCCTGCCCCTCCGGACCCCTTCTCTGAACTGGCCGCTCTTCTCTACTGACCCACAAGGCAACGCCATCACATCCCACGTTGGACACACGTGTCTATTTCTGTAATGCTCACTGAACGTTTTAAACAACGTGTAAATGTAAACTAAAAAATTAAGGTTCCGTTACTTGGCTGGGCGCGGTGGCTCATGCCTGTAACCCCAGCACTTTGGGAGGCTGAGGCGGGCCAGAAGTTCGAGACCAGCCTGGCCAACGTGGTGAAACCCTGTCACTACTAAAAATACAAAAGTTAACCAGACGGAGCGGCAGGTGCCTGTAGTCCCAGCTACTCGGGAGGCTGAGGCAGGAGAATCGCTTGAACCCAGGAGGCAGAGGCTGCAGTGAGCCGGGATGGTGCCACCGCATTCCAGCCTGGCAGACAAGAGCAAAACTCCATCTCAAAAAAAAAAAAAAGTTCTCTAGACGTGGGTATGGAATTTCATCAAATTCTTTTACTGCATCTCTGTGACCGTGTAGTTTTTCTGTCTTCATCTGGTAATACAGTAAATGACACACGAAGAGGCCCTCGACGTTCACTCTCACTTTCCTTTCAACACACTGC